AAGAGTGCCTGCCAGTCACATTCTGAGGTGGGGCTGCAACCATGAAACTGAAGAAAAGGCGGAGATGACAGGTGGACATGCTCACCTCGCACTTCACCATGCACACTGCCCAGACCTGAGTCTGGGCCCCTCCCTGTGCCAGGCAGTGCTGGGCAGCCCTGGCTCCGTGGCACGGGCCATTCAGAGTGTGAGGCAGCCTCTCCCACTGTTCCTCAACACCCCCAGCTAAACTCCATTGATCCAATGTGGCTGAGTGGCCAGCACCTGAAACCAGTGCCTCTGGGCAGGTTAGAAATGCCCAGACTGTGATCTTGGAAGCCTGAGGCCACAGTGCAGTGGACAGACTGGGGCGCCACTCCCTGAGATGTGCACCCTGCTGGCACAGACCCGTGCTGCCATCCGAAAGCATTACCTTCTGCGGAGGGTGCCGGGACCCACGCAGCCCCAGCCCTCGAGACAGCAGCTCACACAGGAAAGAGGCTGCCAGACCCCAGGCCCTGGATGGGCCCCAGAAGAAGCTGCAATTCCTGTCTGGAAGCCCCAGACTTGGGCAGCGTAGCCCAGGGCCAACCCAAGCATCGCTCAGCTATGTTGAGCCTATTCCTGGGCCACTGGAGAGTGTACCACCCCCACATCCCTTCAAGAAGGAACATAAGGTGTTTTGTATTTGCTTTTGTTTTTCTGAGACAGAGCTTGCCCTGTTGCCCAGGCTGGAATGCAGCAGTGTGATCACAGCTCACTGCAGCCTCGACTTTCTAGGCTCAAGTGATCCTCCCACCTCAGCCTCCCGAGTCACTGGGATCACGGGTGCATACCACCATACCTGGTTAATTTTTATACTTTTTCGTAGGGCCTTTAACCAACAGGCCACCGCCTGGCAGTGGTTCAGAGGTTTCTGCTGGAACGGTCTGGCAGGGGCTGGGGGCTGGGGGCCTCCAGTGCAGCTGGGCCTCAGCCCTGCTGGTTGTCAGTGGCACTCAGGGGAGCTTTTATAAAGTGGCGATTCCCAGGCTCCCCCTCAGAGATTCTGTCTCAGTAGGTGTGACTGCAACCTGGGAATCCATGTCTGGAGACAGCCACAGGTGACACTATGACTGGCCTAGCTCAGGATCTACTCAACTGTCCTCACCTCCTGCTCAGAGGCGGAAGCCTGCCTGTTGATCACTTCTGAATGTAATATAAGACCCCGTCTCACTTCTTTCACCCGTTATGGGTTTATTCACATCAGCACACATTGAGCTTCCTCCTGTGCTGAAAATGGAGTTAGACACCACAGTGTGAGAGGGTCATGTCTCAGTGCCACAAAGACATAAGCAAATCCATGCAGCCACTGTGATCAGAGAAGTGACGCTATCAAAACCCTACAGGAAACAAGAGGCAGAGCTTGGGAAAGTCAGGGAAGGGTTTACAGAGGGGACCTGCACGATGTGCTATGTGGTGAGCAAGGTTCACCTGAAGAAAAGGTGTGGACGGCGCTAGAACGTTTCAGGCAAAGCTGCGGAAGTAATGGAAAGACCCTGGAGTGTCTGGAAATCCACAGGAAAGTGAGTGCGCACAGCGTCCGAGGGAAAAAAAGCCCTGCGCTAGTTAAAAGCAATGAAAACAGATTGCACTGAGTGTATCGCCATAGGGAAGAGCCCTGCATGAACTGAACCCACCTTCAAGTTGTGCAGAGGTGACAGGGCTTAAAAGGGAGAAAAAGGGAGGAAGGAGGAGGAATATCCGGGGGCTTGGCCAGAGACAGGGAAGTGGAAATTTACAAAAAGCAGGAAAGTGGGATCGTAAATATGAGTGTGCCATCTGTGTTTGTTCATTGGCGCTTGTCACTTGCTGGGAGCAGAAACAAATTTCTCATTTCTTTATGACAGGAGGCAGGAGTCAGTCCTGTTAGGGCAATGCACCCACCAGGCTTGGAGTTTGTATTTGAATAGATGGCTCTTGGGTACTTGAGGAGACAGTTCTGGGTAATAGAGGATGTATATCTCAGAGCGCAGCGAAATGATTTGCAACTGCAAGCTTTCTAAAGGAACTGCTCGGAAAGGAAGTCCAGGGTCCTATCCACCCAGCACCAAGTTTTGGCTGGAACAAACAGTACCTTCTCCTGGCAGCACTGCGCTTTCTTAGGCAGGAACTTAAAGGAGACTGAGGTCAGCATCGTAGGGGTGAGGCCTTGAGCTGCTGGAAACTCGGTCAGTGTTTGTTCAAGTCTCTCGGTGTGGGGAGGTAAGGGGAATCATATGTGCTGAGTCTGGAGTTCTCGTTGGCCAGGGTTGAAGACTCATGGAAAAGAAGGCTCAGAGAAGGCTGACTGGAGTTTGGTTGAGGAAAGACTGTTTGTCAGTGGAATGTCGTTTGGGAAGAGCATGCTGGAAGATGACCCCAGAAAGGAAAACTTGCGCTAAGTGGCAAACAGGACCATCTGCTCTGTTGAGAAGTAGGGACTGGATCCTGAAGTTAAGGTGGGGCTGTTTCAAGGTGCATCGGGGAGGAAGAGGTGTGGTGCCTCTGTCCTGGGTCCCGCAGGTCATGCTGTTGGAGAACATCATCCTGTTGCTGTTGGCCACCGACTTTCTCCAGGGGGCATCGTGGACCAGCCTGCAGACCATAGCTGGGGTCCTGTCTGGATTTCTGATTGGTAAGTCCCAATGTCACCTTCTTCTCTGCATCCATAACCTTGTGGTCTTTTTGTTCTTTTTCAGGCAGTGTCTCACTGGTAATTTATTACAGCCTGCTGCATCCAAAATCCACAGACATCTGGCAGGGCTGCCTAAGGAAGTCCTGTGGCATTGCAGGAGGTGATAAAACAGAGAGAAGAGATTCTCCCCGGGCCACAGATCTAGCTGGGAAGAGAACCGAGAGCTCAGGCTCATGCCAAGGGGCAAGTTATGAACCAACCATTTTAGGGAAGCCCCCTACCCCTGAGCAGGTCCCCCCAGAGGCTGGGCTGGGGACCCAGGTTGCTGTGGAGGACTCTTTCCTCAGTCATCACCACTGGCTGTGGGTGAAACTTGCCCTAAAAACAGGAAATGTGTCTAAGATCAATGCCGCCTTTGGAGATAACAGTCCTGCCTATTGTCCACCTGCATGGGGGTTGAGTCAACAGGACTACCTGCAGAGAAAGGCCTTGTCTGCCCAGCAAGAGCTCCCATCCTCATCCCGTGACCCCTCAACCTTAGAGAACAGCTCTGCGTTTGAAGGTGTCCCTAAAGCAGAGGCCGACCCATTGGAAACCTCAAGTTACGTATCTTTTGCCAGCGATCAGCAGGATGAAGCACCTACCCAGAACCCAGCAGCCACGCAGGGGGAGGGCACCCCAAAGGAAGGAGCTGACGCTGTTTCTGGGACACAGGGGAAGGGGACAGGTGGGCAGCAGAGAGGAGGGGAAGGACAGCAGAGTTCCACGTTGTACTTCAGCGCCACTGCAGAAGTGGCCACATCCTCACAACAAGAAGGCAGCCCAGCTACTCTGCAAACGGCCCACTCTGGAAGGAGGCTGGGAAAGAGCAGCCCTGCCCAGCCTGCATCGCCCCACCCAGTGGGCTTGGCGCCCTTCCCCGACACCATGGCCGACATTAGCCCCATCCTAGGCACAGGCCCATGTAGAGGCTTCTGCCCCAGTGCAGGCTTCCCTGGAAGAACCCTCAGTATCTCAGAGCTAGAGGAGCCGCTGGAGCCCAAAAGGGAGCTAAGTCACCATGCAGCTGTTGGTGTGTGGGTGTCATTGCCACAGCTGAGGACTGCCCATGAGCCCTGCCTCACGTCCACCCCTAAGTCTGAGTCTATCCAAACGGACTGCAGCTGCAGGGAACAGATGAAGCAAGAGCCGAGTTTTTTCATCTGACCACAGTCATGGTGGGATAAGACAACAGGCTGACAAACCAAGCTGGCCATTTGGTACCGTGAGAAAGGAAATCCCACTTCTGACACCTGTGTCCTTGGGCACATCACTGTCACCTCTGAATCTCCATCTGCATCCCTGAAAAATGAAGAAACAGGGCTGGATGATTTTGCAGGTCCAATGCAAACATCACAGACCCCACCCATGCATAGGAGAGACTCTAACATACTTTAGAGGAGGAGAAAGAGATTCCAGTCAAAATTGTCTGCTACCTTTTATGAGCTGTAGGTTCCCTTATTTTATCTTTTTGCTGTGGCTTCTAGGAAACACAAAGGTAAAACCCAGATTCCTATTTTATTTGAGGTTCTTGTTACAATTAGCTTTGCCTCACATTTAGCGGTTATGAATCTCATTTTAATATATTCTAACTGTATTATGTTATGAAATCTCTTGGTAAGATAATTTGCATGCTTTCTGGGAGTAGGTAAGGCCTGTGTGCTTGTAATAACTAACATAACTGAAAGTGCAAATGTCATTCTAAGATTCCCATATCTTTTGGTTAGGGGACAATATTAGAGCTTTTAAAAAGGAAGGGTAGACTCACTTAGCTCAGCCTCACCCATGCTAAGGGCACATGCACACATTTTCTGCAATTCACTCTCAGACCATCAGCATCCTCCTGGCCAGCTGCATAAATGTATTTTTCTGTGAAATGTGCTGCTCCCCTTTGTGCAGGCTGGCCAGCCAAGAGTTCCCTTCCAGCTCCCACTGCTGCTTTCCACCCCATCTCCTTTATGTCCAAGCTTTGTTCCCACTTCCATTCAATGTGAGACACTATCCATGATTTAAGCCCATCCAAAAAGAAGGGAGGAAACGTCCATTCCTCTCGCACTCTCCTTCTCTCTGACTCCTCCACTCTAAAGTGTTCTTTGTGGCTAGGTATTTCCATAATTTCTTTAAGCCTTCCTTTGTAGCTGATTAAGGAAGTCTAGTCATAAACTATCAAAGAGAAAGGCACACAGAGAGCTGGATGCTATTTAGGGATGGGTATTTTTGTTTTGTTTTGTTTCATTTCATTTGTTTATTTGTTGAGACAGGGCCTCTCTGTCACCCAGGCTGGAGTGCAGTGGCATGATCATGGCTCACTGCAGCCTCAACCTCCAGGGCTTAAGCAATCCTCTCACCTCAGCCTCTCGAGTAGCTGGGACTACTGGCAGGTGGGCACCGTGCCTGGCTACTTTTTTGTATTTTTTGTAGAGACAGGTTCTTGCCAGGTGGCTCAGGCTGGTCTCCAACTCCTGAGCTCAAGCGATCTGCCCATCTCGGCCTCCCAAAGTGCTGGGATTACAGGCGTGAGCCACCGTGCCCAGCCAGAATGGGTAGTTTTTATTCTCTCCAAACACTTTTGGATTAGGGTACAATATTAGAGCTCTAAAAAGGAATAGTAGAATAACTTAGCTCAGCCTGACACATACTAAGGGCGCCTGCAGACACTTTCTGCAATAAGCTCTCAGACCATCAGCATCCTCCTGGCCAGCCACATAAGCCAATCGGGGATGCAGACAAGTGGCTACAAACTTTCCATACAACAGGTGAAGATAACGAGACTTTGGGTCGGATGCAGGGGCTCACACCGGTAATCCCAGCACTTTGAGAGGCTGAGGCGGGAAGATCACTTGAGGCCAGAAGTTCGAGACCAGCCTGGGCAATGTAGTGAGACCCCATCACTACTAAAAATACATAAATTATCCTGGTGTGGTGGCACACACCTGTAGTCCCAGCTGCTCGAGAGGCTGAGGCACGAGAATCAGTTGAACTGGGAGGCAGAGGTTGCAGTGAGCTGAGATCGTACCATGGCACTCCAGCCTGGGCGACAGAGCAAGACTCTATCTAAAAAAAAAAGCTTGTTAATAGAACAAAATCATTCATAGTTCCATTCACTGTGCTATCCCAGCATCTCAGTCCTTCCTCCATGCAGTCTCTCGCCCAGCCAGGTGAGAGCATGAGCACTTCCCTGAGTCCTCACCAGCCCTCCCCATTTGTCCTCCAAGACTCCACTCAAACATCTCCTCTTGGTGCCTTCCTGGGCCCTCCCCAGCTCCAGCTCTCCCAGACCTACCCTCTGTCCCCAGGTTGTACTCCACTGCCCTTTGCCCTCTGGTGACCTCTTCCTAAACTTGAAGCCCTGCCTCCCTGAAGGCTAATTAAGGGTTGCAGTCCTCCTTCTGGGCTAACTCCAAGGTCCAGCAGAGTGTCCAGCAAAAGTAGGCGTTAGAGCATTCAACAGCATGAATTCACTAACGAGCGGGGCTGTGGGCATGAATTTCAGCTTGAGTGCATATCCTGGATCAACGGCATTTGTGTTATGGGGTAAAAGTAAGGGTGGGATATGGGGAATTTGCTCATTCTTTTCAAACTTTCTAGCCCTTGAATAGCCTGGAAAGCTAGAAATACTCTTCATTCATTCATTCATTTAAGGAATATTAGTTGAGTATGACAGGCACTGAGTATGCAGAAATCAAGGCATGTACTTGCTGTTCGAGGCCCTGTGGACCAACATCGGCTTCTCAGATGGCTTCCTCACTTCATGCCTCCAGAAAGCATATTGCCCGGTGATGAAAAGGATCAGAAAATATACATTATATTTATTAGAGAAGACTAATAAATGGACACTTAATTCAAAAATGCCTGCTGAGCACCTATCAAATGCTAGTCAT